TGGTTTTCAGTTGATTTTTGGTTCTTGGAATTTCCCTTCTTTTTTTATGGGCTTATCTGCCTATTGGAAACAAAACGTTATTTTTTTTTATCCCGCATTACTAGATGTCAGTAGTGAGACACGTCTCACGTTATAGCAGTCCAGCATTTTGCCAGTTCAAAAAGTCACATTTTAATTCTTTCCGTCAGTACAGAAGTGAAGTTTGAGGATAAAGGTCATAGCCACGTAGCCCTGTGTGCATAACCAGGTGCTGGAGTGGTCCCCAAAGTTATGTGATTGGCTCCACCACCTGCCCCACAGCTTGCTCCCGCTCTAGGCCCTTGCTCTGATCTTGAGAATGTTCTGTAAGTCTCTAGGCAGGCCTAGCGTCTTTCTGTAAGTCCTAGAAGGTGAAGTCTTCCATTAAAATGTAAAATCCCTGAGCAAAGAGATATTATTTTATTCTGTTCACTCCTGCATCTGCAGTACCTGGTAATCACAGGCACTCAGTAACTATCTCTTGAAAGAAGGAACATCCTGAATGTCAAAACTGGCGTTCCCTCCCATCCAACCCCTTATATCTCAAACTTGACAGAAAGGAGTCCAAGTTTCTGGCCTGTTGATGTCTCCCTCCGTTTTCCACAGACTTGCTACTATTTATTTCTGCAGGTACTTTAAAAGATTTTGGGGTGGGTGTGACGCTAACAGTGATTGTGCTAAACCTGTGCATTCCGGAAGCCATTTTGAAACTACAGCCCAGACACATTATCATTTTTTAAAACTATACCATATATTTCAGTATGCATACTTATTTCAAGGGTGTTTTGGAGGCGGTGCCTGCCTGGAACCCAGGCACTGGCCAGCACACACGCACGGCATACCCTGCGTACTCTACGCACCCACAGCGTGGGGGACGGCCGTCATCCCCCGCAGGCCTCCACCCTCCAGGGGGCGGGTGTGCTGCCACCCATTGGCTCAGGCCGATACCACGCGCCCCGATACCCGGCACAGGAGCCACCTCCCAGAGCCCCGCAGTCCATGCCTCAGTCGGCCTGCGCTCCTCAGCCTGGCGGTTCTACCTCCGAGGGTTCGCCCGCCCTTGGTTTTCCTTACACCTTAGCCTTTGGCTCCTTTGACCACTCGAAGCCCCACAGCGTGTTCCAGCGGACTTCACCAGCAGACCCAGAAGTGGTGGGTGAAACACTGCCTCTGTTCCTCCTTGAGCCTGTCGGGAGCTGCTGCCTGCCACCACCATGGTGAGTTGAAGGAAAGACCTGAGGGGCAAGGCCGTAATTATGATGTCTACTTTCCAAATTACAGTCTGCTGCAAATCCTGAGACTCCAAACTCAACCATCTCCAGAGAGGCCAGCACCCAGTCTTCATCAGCTGCAGCTAGCCAAGGCTGGGTGTTACCAGAAGGCAAAATCGTGCCAAACACTGTTTTTGTTGGTGGAATTGATGCTAGGGTATTGTATTCGTACCTCATTTTTACCTTAACTTTTTACTCTGACGTTCAGTTCTTTTCCATAGATGGATGAAACTGAGATTGGAAGCTGCTTTGGTAGATACGGTTCAGTGAAAGAAGTGAAGATAATCACGAATCGAACTGGTGTGTCCAAAGGGTGAGTAATTTTATCAAAAATATGTGAACTCCTGATTTTATGCTTCATTTGTCTGCCTTTATAGCTATGGATTTGTTTCGTTTGTTAATGACGTGGATGTCCAGAAGATAGTAGGAGTAAGTAATCTAATAGAAAAATCTCTTATTTAGATTCTAGTTTTGTTAACGGTTCTATTTTCAGTCACAGATACATTTCCATGGTAAAAAGCTGAAGCTGGGCCCTGCAATCAGGAAACAAAAGTTATGTGAGTAGGAAAAGAAATGGTTCTTTTCTGACAATAGGCTTTTTTCTTCTTGCTTTTTAAAAAGGTGCTCGTCATGTGCAGCCACGTCCTTTGGTAGTTAATCCTCCTCCTCCACCACAGTTTCAGAACGTCTGGCGGAATCCAAACACTGAAACCTACCTGCAGCCCCAAATCACGCCGAATCCTGTAACTCAGCACGTTCAGGTAAGAACTGCTTATGTTCCTGTTCTCTTGTTCGTAATTATGATGTCTACTTTCCAAATTACAGTCTGCTGCAAATCCTGAGACTCCAAACTCAACCATCTCCAGAGAGGCCAGCACCCAGTCTTCATCAGCTGCAGCTAGCCAAGGCTGGGTGTTACCAGAAGGCAAAATCGTGCCAAACACTGTTTTTGTTGGTGGAATTGATGCTAGGGTATTGTATTCGTACCTCATTTTTACCTTAACTTTTTACTCTGACGTTCAGTTCTTTTCCATAGATGGATGAAACTGAGATTGGAAGCTGCTTTGGTAGATACGGTTCAGTGAAAGAAGTGAAGATAATCACGAATCGAACTGGTGTGTCCAAAGGGTGAGTAATTTTATCAAAAATATGTGAACTCCTGATTTTATGCTTCATTTGTCTGCCTTTATAGCTATGGATTTGTTTCGTTTGTTAATGACGTGGATGTCCAGAAGATAGTAGGAGTAAGTAATCTAATAGAAAAATCTCTTATTTAGATTCTAGTTTTGTTAACGGTTCTATTTTCAGTCACAGATACATTTCCATGGTAAAAAGCTGAAGCTGGGCCCTGCAATCAGGAAACAAAAGTTATGTGAGTAGGAAAAGAAATGGTTCTTTTCTGACAATAGGCTTTTTTCTTCTTGCTTTTTAAAAAGGTGCTCGTCATGTGCAGCCACGTCCTTTGGTAGTTAATCCTCCTCCTCCACCACAGTTTCAGAACGTCTGGCGGAATCCAAACACTGAAACCTACCTGCAGCCCCAAATCACGCCGAATCCTGTAACTCAGCACGTTCAGGTAAGAACTGCTTATGTTCCTGTTCTCTTGTTCGTAATTATGATGTCTACTTTCCAAATTACAGTCTGCTGCAAATCCTGAGACTCCAAACTCAACCATCTCCAGAGAGGCCAGCACCCAGTCTTCATCAGCTGCAGCTAGCCAAGGCTGGGTGTTACCAGAAGGCAAAATCGTGCCAAACACTGTTTTTGTTGGTGGAATTGATGCTAGGGTATTGTATTCGTACCTCATTTTTACCTTAACTTTTTACTCTGACGTTCAGTTCTTTTCCATAGATGGATGAAACTGAGATTGGAAGCTGCTTTGGTAGATACGGTTCAGTGAAAGAAGTGAAGATAATCACGAATCGAACTGGTGTGTCCAAAGGGTGAGTAATTTTATCAAAAATATGTGAACTCCTGATTTTATGCTTCATTTGTCTGCCTTTATAGCTATGGATTTGTTTCGTTTGTTAATGACGTGGATGTCCAGAAGATAGTAGGAGTAAGTAATCTAATAGAAAAATCTCTTATTTAGATTCTAGTTTTGTTAACGGTTCTATTTTCAGTCACAGATACATTTCCATGGTAAAAAGCTGAAGCTGGGCCCTGCAATCAGGAAACAAAAGTTATGTGAGTAGGAAAAGAAATGGTTCTTTTCTGACAATAGGCTTTTTTCTTCTTGCTTTTTAAAAAGGTGCTCGTCATGTGCAGCCACGTCCTTTGGTAGTTAATCCTCCTCCTCCACCACAGTTTCAGAACGTCTGGCGGAATCCAAACACTGAAACCTACCTGCAGCCCCAAATCACGCCGAATCCTGTAACTCAGCACGTTCAGGTAAGAACTGCTTATGTTCCTGTTCTCTTGTTTAATCCATTCTTTCTGTAAACTTTATTTTCAGGCTTACTCTGCTTATCCACATTCACCAGGTCAGGTCATCACTGGATGTCAGTTGCTTGTATATAATTATCAGGTAATTGAAGAGGGAGTAAGATGATTTACTTTTAATTCATTCTTTCTGTATAATTTATTTTCAGGAATATCCTACTTATCCCGATTCAGCATTTCAGGTCACCACTGGATATCAGTTGCCTGTATATAATTATCAGGTAATGTAAGAGGGAGTAAAATGATTTGCTTTTATTCATTTTTTTCTGCAACCTTTCTTTTCAGCCATTTCCTGCTTATCCAAGATCACCATTTCAGGTCACTGCTGGATATCAGTTGCCTGTATATAATTATCAGGTAATGTAAGAAGGAGTAAAATGATTTACTTTTATTCATTTTTTTCTGGAACCTTTCTTTTCAGGCATTTCCTGCTTATCCAAATTCACCATTTCAAGTCGCCACTGGATATCAGTTCCCTGTATACAATTATCAGGTAATGTCAGAGGGAGTAAAATGATTTGCTTTTATTCATTTTTTTCTGCAACCTTTCTTTTCAGCCATTTCCTGCTTATCCAAGTTCACCATTTCAGGTCACTGCTGGATATCAGTTGCCTGTATATAATTATCAGGTAATGTAAGAAGGAGTAAAATGATTTACTTTTATTCATTTTTTTCTGGAACCTTTCTTTTCAGGCATTTCCTGCTTATCCAAATTCACCATTTCAAGTCGCCACTGGATATCAGTTCCCTGTATACAATTATCAGGTAATGTCAGAGGGAGTAAAATGATTTGCTTTTACCATATTCATTTTTTCTGCAACCTTTTCAGGCATTTCCTGCTTATCCAAATTCACCAGTTCAGGTCACCACTGGATATCAGTTGCCTGTATACAATTATCAGGTAATGTAAGAGGTAGTAAAATGGTTTGCTTTATTCATTTTTTTCTGCCAACCTTTCTTTTCAGGCATTTCCTGCTTATCCAAGTTCACCATTTCAGGTCACCACTGGATATCAGTTGCCTGTATATAATTATCAGGTAATGTAAGAAGGAGTAAAATTATTTGCTTTTATTCTTTTTTTTCTGCCACCTTTCTTTTCAGGCATTTCCTGCTTATCCAAATTCAGCAGTTCAGGTCACCACTGGATATCAGTTCCATGTATACAATTACCAGGTAATGTAAGAAGGAATGAAATGATTTGCTTTGAATAATTTTGTTTTCCTATTTTTTTTTTAAGATGCCACCGCAGTGCCCTGTTGGGGAGCAAAGGAGGTAGGTTGTACCTCTGGTAAAGTGAATTAGCCTCTTTACATTACTGAAAACTTCTGTGTTTCAGAAATCTGTGGACCGAAGCATACAAATGGTGGTATCTTGTCTGTTTAATCCAGAGAAGAGACTGATAAATTCCGTTGTTACTCAAGATGACTGCTTCAAGGTATGAAAGGAATGGCATGCATAATTAAAAAGTAAAATAAAAGGACTATTTCTGTCTTTTCCAGGGTAAAAGAGTGCATCGCTTTAGAAGAAGTTTGGCAGTATTTAAATCTGTTGGATCCTCTCAGCTATCTAGTTTCATGGGAAGTTGCTGGTTTTGAATATTAAGCTAAAAGTTTTCCACTATTACAGAAATTCTGAATTTTGGTAAATCACACTGAAACTTTCTGTATAACTTGTATTATTAGACTCTCTAGTTTTATCTTAACACTGAAACTGTTCTTCATTAGATGTTTATTTAGAACCTGGTTCTGTGTTTAATATATAGTTTAAAGTAACAAATAATCGAGACTGAAAGAATGTTAAGATTTATCTGCAAGGATTTTTAAAAAATTGAAACTTGCATTTTAAGTGTTTAAAAGCAAATACTGACTTTCAAAAAAGTTTTTAAAACCTGATTTGAAAGCTAACAATTTTGATAGTCTGAACACAAGCATTTCACTTCTCCAAGAAGTACCTGTGAACAGTACAATATTTCAGTATTGAGCTTTGCATTTATGATTTATCTAGAAATTTACCTCAAAAGCAGAATTTTTAAAACTGCATTTTTAATCAGTGGAACTCAATGTATAGTTAGCTTTATTGAAGTCTTATCCAAACCCAGTAAAACAGATTCTAAGCAAACAGTCCAATCAGTGAGTCATAATGTTTATTCAAAGTATTTTATCTTTTATCTAGAATCCACATATGTATGTCCAATTTGATTGGGATAGTAGTTAGGATAACTAAAATTCTGGGCCTAATTTTTTAAAGAATCCAAGACAAACTAAACTTTACTGGGTATATAACCTTCTCAATGAGTTACCATTCTTTTTTATAAAAAAAATTGTTCCTTGAAATGCTAAACTTAATGGCTGTATGTGAAATTTGCAAAATACTGGTATTAAAGAACGCTGCAGCTTTTTTATGTCACTCAAAGGTTAATCGGAGTATCTGAAAGGAATTGTTTTTATAAAAACATTGAAGTATTAGTTACTTGCTATAAATAGATTTTTATTTTTGTTTTTTAGCCTGTTATATTTCCTTCTGTAAAATAAAATATGTCCAGAAGAGGCATGTTGTTTCTAGATTAGGTAGTGTCCTCATTTTATATTGTGACCACACAGCTAGAGCACCAGAGCCCTTTTGCTATACTCACAGTCTTGTTTTCCCAGCCTCTTTTACTAGTCTTTCAGGAGGTTTGCTCTTAGAACTGGTGATGTAAAGAATGGAAGTAGCTGTATGAGCAGTTCAAAGGCCAAGCCGTGGAATGGTAGCAATGGGATATAATACCTTTCTAAGGGAAACATTTGTATCAGTATCATTTGATCTGCCATGGACATGTGTTTAAAGTGGCTTTCTGGCCCTTCTTTCAATGGCTTCTTCCCTAAAACGTGGAGACTCTAAGTTAATGTCGTTACTATGGGCCATATTACTAATGCCCACTGGGGTCTATGATTTCTCAAAATTTTCATTCGGAATCCGAAGGATACAGTCTTTAAACTTTAGAATTCCCAAGAAGGCTTTATTACACCTCAGAAATTGAAAGCACCATGACTTTGTCCATTAAAAAATTATCCATAGTTTTTTTAGTGCTTTTAACATTCCGACATACATCATTCTGTGATTAAATCTCCAGATTTCTGTAAATGATACCTACATTCTAAAGAGTTAATTCTAATTATTCCGATATGACCTTAAGGAAAAGTAAAGGAATAAATTTTTGTCTTTGTTGAAGTATTTAATAGAGTAAGGTAAAGAAGATATTAAGTCCCTTTCAAAATGGAAAATTAATTCTAAACTGAGAAAAATGTTCCTACTACCTATTGCTGATACTGTCTTTGCATAAATGAATAAAAATAAACTTTTTTTCTTCAAATGTGTTTTTGGCTTTCCGATGTAATAATGTAAAATG